GGTTTCACCGTGGTCTCGATCTCCTGACCTCGTGATCCGACCGCCTCGGCCTCTCAAAGTGCTGGGATTACAGGCGTGAACCACCATGCCCAGCCTATCCTTTTGTTTTCCATCCTGTGTTGGCTTGGTGGGGGAGAGGAGGTGTTGACACGTGGAGGACACACATATAAGGCATTCTTGGGTGACTTCGTCATCACTGGACCCTATCTCTCAAAATTCCAGCGAAATCTGCTCTTCCCTTTAAGGAGTGAAAGAAGGGTCAGCATTCCAGAAGTTCCTGGTCATACCCAGGCTTTTAATGAATTGCCACTGGGGAATCAGCATCCCGTTGCTGTAAGGACTATAAGATGGCGGATTGTGAGAGCATAGGGAAAGGTCTCGGAGGTCTCTTGTCCTTGCTCCACGCAGGTCTTTCTGGCCTGAAAATCCCGTTGAAGAGAGCAGCTCTTGAGAGTTTGCTCCAAGTTCCCTCGGGGTGATCAGCACCACGGACAGCGGCCAGGGCGCCCCCGAGGACCCGCAGGCAGGCAGGGTGCACAGCGGCGAGCAGGTGCTGCGCTACGTGCGGGCCAGGGAACTCGCGCGGGGAGGGGAGAGGCGCCGCGGGTGGCGGGGTCTTGGCCGGGGCTGTTTTCGCTGTGAGTCACCCCGTGCTCCCCGCGCTCACGTCGGTCCTCGGAAAGCCGGGGTCCTCCCTGCCTTTTCCAGCAACGGTGGGGTGGGGAGGCAGGAAGAAAGCGCCAACCTAGGACACCTGGACATTTGCAGGAAAGGAAGAAGCGGGAGACGGGGACTTGTCTGTGTCTCCAGCGCGTTCCTGCCCCCCGGCCCGACCCGGCCCATTTCTATACAAGGTCGGCTCTGCCCGGTCTCCACCTCCCACGTCGCAGGCGCGGAGGGGCTCATTCCCGGGCCCTGATCTCAGAGGCCCGGAATGTGGCTGATAAATCAGAGATAACCCTGCATGGCAGGGCAGGCCCGACACTCAGCTCCAGGATAAAAGGCCACGGTGTCCCGAGGAGCCAGGAGGAGCACCCCGCAGGCTGAGGGCAGGTGGGAAGCAAACCCGGACGCATCGCAGCAGCAGCAGCAGCAGCAGAAGCAGCAGCAGCAGCCTCCGCAGTCCCTCCAGAGACATGGATCCCCAGACAGCACCTTCCCGGGCGCTCCTGCTCCTGCTCTTCTTGCATCTGGCTTTCCTGGGAGGTCGTTCCCACCCGCTGGGCAGCCCCGGTTCAGCCTCGGACTTGGAAACGTCCGGGTTACAGGTGAGAGCGGAGGGCAGCTCAGGGGGATTGGACCCTGAGGCTTGGACGCCCCCATTCATTGCAGGAGCAGCGCAACCATTTGCAGGGCAAACTGTCGGAGCTGCAGGTGGAGCAGACATCCCTGGAGCCCCTCCAGGAGAGCCCCCGTCCCACAGGTGTCTGGAAGTCCCGGGAGGTAGCCACCGAGGGCATCCGTGGGCACCGCAAAATGGTCCTCTACACCCTGCGGGCACCACGAAGCCCCAAGATGGTGCAAGGGTCTGGCTGCTTTGGGAGGAAGATGGACCGGATCAGCTCCTCCAGTGGCCTGGGCTGCAAAGGTAAGCACCCCCTGCCACCCCGGCCGCCTTCCAACCATCATCACCCTCTCTCTTTCCCTGACAGTGCTGAGGCGGCATTAAGAGGAAGTCCTGGCTGCAGACACCTGCTTCTGATTCCACAAGGGGCTTTTTCCTCAACCCTGTGGCCGCCTTTGAAGTGACTCATTTTTTTAATGTATTTATGTATTTATTTGATTGTTTTATATAAGATGGTTTCTTACCTTTGAGCACAAAATTTCCACGGTGAAATAAAGTCAACATTATAAGCTTTATCTTTTGAAACTGATTTGTCTTGGCGCATTAA